GTCATAGGAAGATCTAAAGTCCAATCAGTCTCCTTACTCAGAATTCACAGCTTTCCCCTCAAACTTAAAATGCCCATGTCATTTCACGAGTACCCATAACTACCCATCGTTTAGATACATGTCCTCCCTTGGTCTAGAAATCTGCAGCAGTTCCTACTTAAACTGATGGATGCTTTGGGCTTTGGAGGTATCTCATCCCTATGCCTGTTGCCCTGAAGCTGCCGGAAGGAAAGGCCCCACTCAACTACTGGGAAGAAAGCCCATAATTCAAGGCTTTTAATACAGTCACTACACAAGCTCTCCCTCTGATTTAGGAGATCTTGTTACCTCCTCATCTACATGTGCTTAAAAACAAAAAGAAACCTATAATTATTCAATTCACCTGTGGTCCAAATAAGTCTCACATCCAGCCATTCCCCTGAGAGGGCAGGAGGCCAGACTTTGAACTTTCCACAGCTGGGTCTTCATTTTACTAGTGAGATAAAGAGGTGCAGATTAGGGTGACAGTCCATCTAAGCAAGTGGACGATCTGGGGAACTGTAGGCCTTGCTGAAGCATCCTCCCACAGAAAGGAGATAAGGGCCTTATCCAATTGGCTGTACACAATAGATCAGTGCTTCTTTCCTAGACAAGGCTGAAAGGGGCCAACATTATTTCTGAAGACTTCATTATTGGAATTCTATGGGAGTGATCTCACTGAGCTATTTTGGAATAGAAATGTGGCTAGTTGCCTGACCTCCCTCAATGGTTTCACGTGGCTTTCAAAGGGAAGGAAGGGCAGTGCTGACTTTTGGTAAAATGGGCGAAAGGGTCCATGCCAGCAACACAATCACTCAAAGTCCAGATGAGGGATCAGTAAATACAACGTGCCTGAAAGGTGGCCCTTGAGCACATTCCTCCGGTAGACATTAACTTATTAAATTGATTCTGATTACAAATATAAACTTTGCCCCCATCTCACCCAGTAACAATGCAAGAGTTGATGTCAGTCTATAAAAGGAAGTAGGAACTGTCCCTGGCTTTCAGGCTCCAACATCCTCCCCCTGTCAAGATGTGGCACCTCAAACTTTGTGCAGTCCTCATGATCTTCCTGTTGCTGTTGGGCCAGGTAAGGAGGGAAGGATACTTATGTGTGTGTGTACTTTCATATCTGAATGTCTTTGCCCTTACAGATAGATGGCTCCCCAATACCAGAAGTGAGTTCGGCAAAGAGAAGGCCACGGAGAATGACCCCATTTTGGAGAGGGGTTTCCCTCAGGCCTATTGGAGCCTCCTGCCGGGATGATTCTGAGTGTATCACAAGGCTATGCAGGTACTCCCTGAACCTGGGAGCAGGGTTGGGCCGTCTTAAAAAACTACCCTTTCTTTTCCCCTAGAAAAAGACGCTGTTCCTTAAGTGTGGCCCAGGAATGATGTACATACCAGGGAAAGAAAGGACAGCAGTCACCTCCGACAATGCTCCGTTCTATGGAATATTGATTAACTGCATTTTGGCTGGAGACACCCAAGTGAAGCAATCTTGTATTTTTAATATTTAAAGGCAGATGTACGCTTTAAATTGGTCTCCATTTCTTCTTAGAATGTTGATATATGGATAAGCATAACTAAACTTGTCAATTTAGAGTTTATTTTTCTATGGATACTATTAAATGTCTCAAATTGAAATTTTAGCAGTCTGGAATTCAAGCTTTTGAGGGAAAGAAGGATTCATTTTGTATACTAAAGAAAAAAACAGCATTGCCCAATAATGTGTTAACTTCTCAATCTGGAAAGTGTAGTGAGAGCTACATAATCAATAGCTACGTAATCAACTTCAGCAAGTTCCTAAGCTGTGGCCCTGGATCCCTTCACTCCATACTCTTCAGGGAGGTGTCAAAGGTGGTCAAGCTTGGGAGGCTGAGGCAGGAGAATCACTTGAACCTGGGAGGTGGAGGTTGCAGTGAGCCAAGATCATGCCACTGCACCCCAGCCTGGGTGACATAGAGAGACTCTGTCTCAAAAAAAAAAAAAAAAAAAAAAGATGGTCAAGCACTTGCCATCTAATG